GCCTCGGACTCCCAAAGTGCTGGGATTACAGGCGTCAGCCACTGCGCTCGGCCTATTGTCTGAAATTTCTATCTAGAAATCTTTCCCCATAGTACTTAGAGGATTTTTATAGAGATCTTGAATTTTCTTTCAAAATAATTTTAAAATTAGACCAATTTAAAATCCCATCATGGTCATCTTGGCCTTATGGCTTCAAATAAAACTAAAGCAAGGAATTCAACATAAATACATATTTAGCTGTTGCTATGTTTGAAGCCTTGTGCTAAAGTATGGTACAAAGTTGATTCTGTCAGGGAGAAGCACAAGGAAAGGCACTTTTACAACGGCATGTTGGTCCAGTAAAAGTTCTGCAGCTACTCCTCTCTAATTTAAAAACATATATATATATATTATATATATATATATATATAGCTGCATTAGACACTTAGGTTTTGCAAAAGATGCCTTCATTTCTCATGATGGTATATACATACGTTCTGGATTACTTGTTACTTAAAAATACTGACTTTTGTCCCACGTGTTCCAATTTTAGGTTACATAAATGAGCACACTACTCCGGACCCACATCTCCTGTAATTCAGTGCCTAACTTTCTACCAACAAAGATCCGTGCCTTTCATCCTGAAGTGGGCATAACGGAAAGAGACGCAGAAACCTACGTGGGTTTAAATCCTAGAGGGCTTTGGTGAAAAGTCCCTAATCTCGGTTTTCCACGTCACTCAAATGCAGGGCCACATTAGATAGCCTTTTCAAGGTCCTTCGCATCTGCAGACTTCTGCGATTAAAACGCATCTCTTTTTGGAAGATAATTCACCTGAAGCTCCTCTGGGAAATTAGCTTGCTGAGGGCCAGACCAACAACCGGGTAGGAGCGAATCTGGTTTCTCTTTGAAAAGCCTTCCTAGGGTTAGCATCCAGGGCCAGCAACGGAGCGCGCCCCCGAACCACGTGTCTGCGCCAGCTGCCGGATTGGCTGAGCGCATTTTAGCGCTGCGGTCTAGACGCTCGCGGTCCCGCCCAGTTGCCAGAGGAGCCGGGACACCGAGGGAAGAGGCCGGAGGGAGATCGCGGAGGGGAGGGGGCGGGAGGGGGGTGGGGTATCCTGAGTCGTCCGTGGTCCGGAGTCTGGAAGGCCCTAGAGCGGCGCCAGTCGACCCGCCTCGCCACAACTTGCCCAGACCAGACACGTTTCATCCTGCGCCCTGCAAGAAGGAGCCGGCCTGCCTCTCTCCGCTTTGCTGCTCCTCGGCCTCCGCGGGCCCGGCCCGCGTCAGCAGCGACCCTGGGGTCTGGGTCCCCTGTGTCGCCCCCGCCCGCCTGCAGCGCCCGGCACCCGCCCAGGAGCGCGCAGCTGGGGTGAGCCGAGACCGGGGATGCGCCAGGCGCCCACAGGAGGTGGCTGACGGGGCATCCCGATACCCGCGAAGCCGGCCCTCCTGCCTCTCCAGGCTGCGAGCCGAGCCTCTGCAGATCCAGCTGGAGTAGCCGCCGCTGCCCCCACTGCCTGTTTGCCTTCCAAGGAAGGGCGCCGAGGTTCCCCTGGAACCCGCGTCTCTCGGCTTTTGTCTGCTGGTTCGGCTGCCCGGCGGTGCCATGCGCCTGGGACTTGAGGCGCCGCGCAAGGCTGGGGGCCCTGCCCGGGATGGGGGAGGGAGGGAACGGGAAAGCATGCCCCCTTCTTTCCTGTTCCGGCCATCTTGTGACCGAGATCCACGCAAGGGGAAAGGGGTGGTCAGCGGCACGACGCCCCACGATGGAGTGTGGCGGCCAACGGAGATGGGTACCTCGGGCCCGCAGGCCTCTGCGCCCAGATCTCAGCGGGGGCGCGCGGGCCACCCCCACGTTCAGCTCTGAAGCCCTTGGCCCAGATCATGGGTTAATCGTTCTAACAGGCCAGAGGCAGCAAAAATAGGAGGGATAAAGGGCCAGGAGCTGATGTTTCCTTAACTAAGCGCCTAAGTCATTCGATCGTTCTTCATTCACGTGTCCATTCAGCAAATTCTGAACGCCTTCTCCGTGCCTGTCCTCTGCTAGGTTCTAGGGACGTATACTTGAGCAAGAGAGACCACAGCTCTTGTTCCCGCTGATCCTGCAGCCCAGTGGATGGAGTCCAGAATCTACAGACCTGCCAGGTCGGTGTCTTGATGCTCTTAAACAGATGGAGTCCTTTCTTCTGTTCACATATTTGGATGTTAGGAAAGAAAAAAAAATTCCTGATGTCTGGTCCAAGCAGGAATTCCCCGGTGGATTGGGGAATGTCTGGCTTTTCCTCAGCTTATTGATCTCTGTGGTAACCACTGGAGGCCCCCAGAAGACCCATAGAAATGAGAGGCCTGAGGTCTACAAGTCGCTGCTAGAAATATTTTAGCCTCTCCAAAGCCCAGAATGCAGCCCCGACCCAAGTTTGTAAGGTAAATACCATGGCCCTGTAAAACTTGTTGGTGCTCGTCCAAGAGGTCTTCTCTGGTCCCGCAGGGTTCTGGGTGCACGCTGACCCTGCGCGGGCAGACGCGCCCTTTGCTCCAGGTCCGGACCTGGGCGCTGCTATAGCAACGTCCTGGACGCCCAGACCTTAGGCCGCCGCCGCCGCGGAAGCGAGGAACCCGGCCTTCTCCCGCTCCTGAGGGCTGTGGCGGCGGCGGCCCGGGAGGCGGCCCAGGCTGGGTAAAGACCGCCCGGCTCCTCCTATGCAAGCTGAGGCAGCGGATTGGTTTTCAAGCATGGTAAGAGGCGGGAGGCCGGGGCGCCCCCGACGCTCCCGCCGCGCTCTCTTTGTGCCCCCCGCAGCCCTTCCAGAAGCATGTCTACTACCCGCTCGCCAGCGGCCCAGAGGGGCCCGACGTCGCTGTGGCCGCCGCCGCCGCGGGTGCGGCCTCCATGGCCTGTGCGCCCCCCAGCGCGGCTTCGGGGCCCCTGCCCTTCTTCCAGTTCAGGCCGCGGCTGGAGAGTGTGGACTGGCGGCGGCTGAGCGCCATCGACGTGGACAAGGTGGCGGGGGCTGTGGACGTGCTGACGCTGCAGGAGAACATCATGAACATCACCTTCTGCAAGCTGGAAGACGAGAAGTGCCCACACTGCCAGTCGGGGGTGGACCCGGTGCTGCTGAAGCTCATCCGTCTGGCGCAGTTCACCATCGAGTACTTGCTGCACTCACAAGAGTTCCTCACCTCGCAGCTGCACACCCTGGAGGAGCGGCTGCGCCTGAGCCACTGCGACGGCGAGCAGAGCAAGAAGCTGCTCACCAAGCAGGCGGGGGAGATCAAGACGCTCAAGGAAGAGTGCAAACGCCGGAAGAAGATGATCTCCACCCAGCAGCTGATGATCGAGGCCAAAGCCAACTATTACCAGGTGGGCAGCTGTGTGTGAGCACGATTCATAATGACACTTGGATTTGTTGCTCTCTCCTTTTCAGTGCCATTTTTGTGACAAGGCCTTTATGAACCAAGCTTTTCTACAAAGTCACATTCAACGCCGCCACACTGAAGAAAATTCTCATTTTGGTGAGTAATGAGTTCTGTTTGAAAGCTCTTTTTGGTGTTTTAACACGATTTTCTGTTGCAACAGAGTATCAGAAAAATGCACAGATTGAGAAGCTCCGGAGTGAGATCGTCGTATTGAAGGAAGAGCTGCAGCTCACCAGGTCTGAGCTAGAGGCTGCACACCATGCCAGTGCAGTCAGATTCTCCAAGGTACCAGGCAGAATTCTGTGGTATTTTAATTAACTTTTAAAGATGTGTATTAAAATAATTTCAGGAATATGAAATGCAGAAAACAAAAGAGGAAGACTTTTTGAAGTTATTTGACAGGTGGAAAGAAGAAGAAAAGGAGAAACTAGTTGATGAAATGGAAAAAGTCAAGGAGATGTTTATGAAGGAATTTAAAGAATTAACTTCGAAGAATTCAGCATTAGAATATGTAAGTATTAAACCTAGAAGTTCTTATGGTATCTGTAGTACTGAGCTTGAATTTTATCTTATAGCAACTGTCAGAAATCCAGAAGTCCAATATGCAGATCAAGTCCAACATAGGCACATTAAAAGATGCACACGAGTTTAAAGAAGACCGTTCTCCATATCCCCAGGATTTCCATAATGTCATGCAGCTTCTTGATAGTCAGGTACGTGCAAGTGGGTGACAGCTGCAGTGGATTGTACATAAATTATTCTTTTATTCTTTTGTAGGAAAGCAAATGGACAGCTCGAGTTCAAGCTATTCATCAAGAACACAAGAAAGAGAAGGGTCGGGTAAGGTTAAGAAACCAGTGGCCTAAAGTGGGACAGATGGATGCCTTTCTTAACTTTTTTTCAGCTCCTGTCACATATAGAGAAACTTCGAACCTCAATGATAGATGATCTAAATGCAAGCAATGTTTTCTATAAGAAAAGGATAGAAGAGCTAGGGCAGAGACTCCAGGAGCAGAATGAGCTGATTATAACTCAGAGACAGCAGGTATGTCTGGCGGCAGTGTGGCACCGTGCTTCATGTATCACTAGAAGACTGTATTTCTTTGCAGATTAAAGACTTTACCTGTAATCCATTAAACAGTATCAGTGAACCCAAAGGTAAGTGGATGGGATCCCGGTACTGGCGGCAATTTTTTGTTCATTTATTTTTCTGTCATTTCAGGAAATCCTTTAGCCTGGCAGGCTTTTGAATCTCAGCCAGCTGCTCCAGCTGTGCCTAGTAAGTTCCTATAATAGATGCAGGGCTCCAAACCTCTGAGTTTTTCCTTTTTATGCTGTTTCAGTGAATGCCCCAGCCCTGCACACTTTGGAAACTAAATCAAGTCTGCCAATGGTGCATGGTAAGTTTCAGTAATAGTCTCAGCGTTTTATGTTTGTACTGTTCTTATTTTTCCTTGTTAATAGAACAGGCATTCTCGTCGCACATACTGGAACCAATAGAAGAACTTTCAGAGGAAGAAAAAGGTAACAAAGGGCTTGATCAGGTTTACCTGCACTTTTTTAACACATTTTTAAAACCTTATTTCAGGAAGGGAAAATGAACAGAAATTAAATAACAACAAAATGCATTTAAGGAAAGCTTTGAAGAGTAACTCCTCCCTCACTAAGGGACTAAGAACAATGGTGGAGCAGAACTTGATGGAGAAACTGGAAACCTTGGGGATTAATGCAGTATGTTCATTCATTTTTGGAATATTTGTTAGTAACTGGCCAACTTAACATCTTATTCTTTCAGGATATACGTGGCATTTCAAGTGATCAGTTGCATAGAGTACTAAAAAGTGTGGAATCAGAAAGACATAAGCAAGAAAGAGAAATACCTAACTTTCATCAAATTCGAGAATTCCTTGAACATCAAGTCAGCTGTAAAATTGAGGAGAAAGCACTACTCTCTTCAGGTAAGCTTGTTACCCACTGCAAATGGGAGCTTAATGGAGACTCATGAATGACACTATATTCCAGATCAGTGCAGTGTTTCTCAAATGGATACCCTTTCAACTGGAGAAGTACCCAAAATGATACAACTTCCTTCCAAAAACAGACAACTGATTAGACAAAAAGCTGTTTCTACTGATAGGACATCTGTTCCAAAGTGAGTATTTCAGCCCTCAGATTTATTTTATCAATTTAAAAATATTTTTCTGTTGTTTTTTTAGAATTAAGAAAAATGTCATGGAAGATCCTTTTCCCAGAAAGTCTTCAACTATTACGTGAGTATTGACAGGGATGGGAGGGTCATTTACAGCGCCCCTATCTCGGTGTTGATTTGTGTAGGACCCCTCCTTTTAGTTCAGAGGAGGAGCAGGAGGACGACGACCTCATCCGGGCATACGCATCCCCAGGCCCACTTCCTGTGCCGCCACCACAAAACAAGGGCAGCTTCGGGAAGAACACAGTGAAAAGTGACGCGGACGGGACCGAGGGAAGCGAAATCGAGGACACTGATGATTCTCCCAAGCCCGCAGGTGAGCTGTTACCTTGGAAAACTCTCTGGAAACTTAACTTGCCTAATTTTTATTGATCTTATAGGAGTCGCCGTTAAAACACCTACTGAAAAAGTTGAAAAGATGTTTCCACATCGCAAAAATGTGAACAAACCAGTCGGTGGAACTAATGTCCCTGAGATGTTTATCAAAAAAGAAGAATTACAAGAACTAAAGGTGAAATCACTTTTACTTGCTAGATATACATAAACATTAATTATTCTCCATGCCTTTCTTTTAGTGTGCGGATGTGGAGGATGAAGACTGGGACATATCATCCCTAGAGGAAGAGATATCTTTGGGAAAAAAATCTGGGAAAGAACAGAAGGAACCTCCACCTGCGAAAAATGAACCACATTTTGCTCATGTGCTAAATGCCTGGGGCGCATTTAATCCTAAGGGGCCAAAGGGAGAAGGTTTGCTGCTTTCCCCTCTAATACAAGCTCGACCTTCTCTTCTGCCTCTACCCACCACTTACAGGACTTCAAGAAAATGAATCAAGCACATTAAAAAGCAGCTTAGTAACTGTGACTGATTGGAGCGACACTTCAGATGTCTAATTCCACATGTCAGAAGATTATTCCAGAAGCCAGCAGTATTTCAGTATCACAGTGTTTCAGTAATTTGCCTCCATGATTCTAGTGCTTCTGCCTTACCGTGTTTCCCACAGCAACACAGAGACTGATTCAAAGAACAATGGTCTCTTTAATGGCACCCAATACAGTATTGAAAATCAGATCATCAACAGTATTTCGAAGCATGTAAAGGTGTTTAAGACTTCCGCTGCTGCTTAAAAATAACATGTCATTGAAGTCATAAAAAGTTTTTTCTTCAGAAAGGTACTCTAGTGTTAAGTGTATTTTTTTCAACTAATTTTTTAGTGAATTTTTTTTAAACTTACAGCATGTTTTGGTTTGAATTACTAAAACTTTAAAAAATATTTTTCTTATGTATGCTGTCGTATCGTAGGCGTTTATATTATAAAATTCTGTTAGTAGTCTTAAAATTGAATTGGTGGAACCACTAATCCTTAAAAGTTAGTCTGGTTATTTTTCATATAGAAGTAAGTTTAATCCGAGTGTGGTGGTGTTCACCTTTAATCCCAGCTACTTGGGAGGCTGAGGTGGGAGGATAACTTGAGCACAGGAGTTCAAGACCAGCGTGGGCAATATAGCAAGACTCCACCCCTCCACACCCCAAAAAAGTAAGTTTAGGATTAGAATATAGCTAGGTCCAATGTTAAATACATTTTCCTGGAGTACATTTGTCACATTCAGCTTTGAGCCACTGTAAGCATGTTACTATTAAATGGTTGGTTATTTTATATAGCATATTCTTTATCTTGGATATTTTATGAATAAAGTATAGTTATTTTAAGTGCCAATTAATTTATCAGACTAAATAGAAAATATTTGAGCCATTACTGAATTCACATATGTATGTTTTTTTTTACTATTTAAAATACCCAACATGTATTATGAAATACCTCAAAAGTAATTTAGTTACATTCTTAAACAATGACATTGTCGAAAGAAAGTTCTTATAAGCTGTTTTTTGCATTTTTATAACTTGGTTATACTATATTCTGTTTCCAAGTAACCTTTTAACTAAAAGATTTGTTGGGTTTTAGATCTCTTTTCATTTGTCAACCTTTTCAGTAAAGCCCTCTGTTACATCACTGTGACTGTGGCTGTGTTATTAGAGATGAATTCTGAGTTAAATTTGTACTTATTAGGGGTCTTACAGAGGGAGAATCTGGCCTTGATTGCTATGCCATATGACATTCTGTCCTAATGGTTAGAACAAATCTTTATCTGTTTCCACCCACCCTGGGATCCTTTTTACTTGTAGCCCATTCCTGCCCTCTAAAAGAATCCTTCCAACTTCCTATAGGGGCCATTTCATGCAGATATACTCACTTTATATGTATGTTTCTAAAAGCTTTAGTGAAGGCTGAATCCAAGTTTCATGTAGTAGGACAGAGAACAGAAGGCCGAATCCAAGTTTCATGTGGTAGGACAGAGAACGGCAATCTACAAAACTACACCAAGCCTAAGATGGCCCATGTGCCACTTTGTTCATTCATTTATTTATTCAGCAGATATTTATTGAACCACTTGGTCTGGTTTGGTTTTGAACACGCACTAATTCATTTAATTACAACAACTTTGCGATGTAGTTATTGTTATAATCCTCATCCTAAAGGTGTGAGAAACAGAGTTATTAAGTAAGTTGCCAGAAGCCATACAAGTACAAAGTGTCAAGGGGAGACTTTAAGCCAGGTCTCTATTCCATGTTTTGTGTCTGCCATGTTTTCATTCCTGAGCAGAAGAGCTTGGGGAAATGAACTTTTGCTAAGTAAACCCAGTATTTAAATTAAGTCACTATATCTGTGTCTTTTAAGAGCCCCTCCTTTAGCTTACATGGTTAGTTGTATCTTTTTTTTTTTTTTTTTTTGAGACAGAGTCTCACTATGTTGCCCAGGCTTGAGCGCAGTGGCACCATCTCGGCTCACTACAACCTCCGCCTCCCAGATTCAAGCGATTTTCCTGCCTCAGCCTCCCAAGTAGCTGGGATTACAGGTGCCCACCACCATGCCTGGCTTAATTTTTTGTATTTTTAGTAGAGATGAGGTTTCACCATGTTGGCCAGACTGGTCTCGAACTCCTGACCTCAAATGATCCGCTGTCTTGTCCTCCCAAAGTGCTGGGATTATAGGCGTGAGCCATCGCGCCCTGCTGCATTTCATTTTTTTGTATAAAATTTGGTTTGTTCGTTTTTGAGGGGAACCATTCCTTTATGTTGCCCCTTACTGATGCCCAACTAATGTGTTTCTGGTTACTAACAGACCTTCATCCCCCACCCTCCCTAAATTCTTCGGTGTAATCTAAGCGTTATCTGCACCACTTCTGAATAATAAATGTGTTTGAAATGCACACCTACACAACCCTGTCCCACACTGGCCTGTAGGACCTAATCTACCTTCATGTCTTTCAGTTGATTTGTATTTCTGCAAAAGATATTTCAAGGATTATCAAGGTATGGAATTTTTTTTATTTTTTATCTTTTAACAAACTTGTTCATTTCCTTTTCTTTCCATTGAGCACCTCTGAACAATGTGATTCTTTTTTTTAAGTCTTTCACACTTCAGGAAAATACTACATTCACCCACGTTGTGATTCATATCGGACAGTTTCTTACTCAAAGATAACACAAATACCAATTCTTATTCATACTTTGAAACTATATTTTACCCTAGACTGCCTTGGTTCAAAGGCCTAGTTTCGACATTACTGTGGCAAATTATTTAAGCTCTCTGTTTTCATTTCTTTTTCTGTAAATGCAGGATGAAAACAATATGTATCTCCTAGGATGGCTGTGAGGAGTGAGTGAGACAGGACATGAAAGGTGTGTATGAACTGTGATAACTGTTGCCCTTGTGGGCATGTTATATAGGGCTGGCTCTAGGAAGAAGCCTGTGTCTTTTTTCAGAAATCCCTGGAGCAACTTAAATGTCTTTAGAAATGACAAGTCTCTCAGTTATCCAGTTAGCCGTAAACAGGTTCTGGAAGACACACCTAGATAGAACTCGGCCCGTCAGTTCTGAGTGAGGCACGTACCACTTGGGCTTGGGATGTCCTTAACCCATTTATGCCTGAGGTTGCAATTTTTTGAATTTTTCCAATCACACCTTGGCGATGACCTTGAGCAGTAGGATATAAATAACTCCCACATGCTTAGTGTTCCAATAATGGAACACTAGGCATAAACAGGTTTTAATTGGCTCCTCAGTCAACCATGACCAATATCTCTATCTCAGCTTCTGCTGATGCCCTAGCTCAGGGCTCTGCATTCCGTGCCAGGGACGCCTCAGCCCCTTAACATGGATGTGCCACATGACAGGCAATAATATATTGGCCCCATTAGCCCTTCCTGGAGCAGTCATAATGAATTACAGTCATGACAGGCACATGTAAGAAACCAAAATTTGCTAAATATGTACATGAGTCTTCATCACAGCATCGTTTATGAAAACAACTAAATATTCACTAATGGTGCCAGTGGAATAAATCAGAGAACATCCCCTGCTACGTAACTCTCTGCATACATCAAAGAGAATGGTGTGGCTTTGCTTTTTCAACAATCTACTGAGTGGCCATGGGCATGTGGATATGGCCATGAATGAGCAAGATCCTCTCTGATCCTGTAGAAGTTAAGTTCTACCAGATAACTTGCTGCTTCAACAAAAAGATTTACCTTTTTAAATAAATGTTGTAGAATACTTAAAAAAAACAAACTAGAATTTGCCTGTGTGCAGCCAGTAACATGTCTATTTAACCTGGACACCTTTTGAGGAATATTCTCAGATTGCCCCCATGCTGTTTATAAGACATTGTTCCTTATACACCTGTTTATGAATGAAAAGAAACATAAGGAGTGGGTACAAAGACTTCTATCTATGAATGATTAAAAAGGCTAGAGTACGAATACTTCTTGAACCTTTGGTACTAAATGCTTTTCATGTTCTATATAAATGTAGAAAACATTTTACAAATCCTGTAAATAAACTGTTTATTTTTTATAGAAAGCCACAACAGAAAATGATTAGTATATAACTAACTAT